GTGTGTATATCAATGTTATTGACATGTAGTGTGTGTATCAATGTTAGTTACATGTATTGTGTAGATCAATGTTATTGGTATTCATTGTGTATAGCAATGTGATTGGCATGTATTGCATATAGCAATGCTATTTGTATGTTTTATGTAGATCCATGTCAATGATATAGTATAGATTCATGTTATTGGCATGTATTGTGTATATCCATGTTATTGGCATGTATTGTGCATATCCGTGTTATTGGCATGTATTGTGTATATCCATGTTATTGGCATGCATTGGGTAACTCCATGTTATTGGCATGTGCTGTGTAGGTCCATGTGTGGTTTTTTTTGGGACAGAGTCTCACTCTGTGGCCCAGGCTGGAGGGCAATGGTGCGATCTCAGCTCACTGCAACCTCTCCCTCCTGGGTTCCAGCGATTCTCCTGCCTCAGCCTCCCGAGTAGCCGCGATTACAGGCATGTGCCACCACGCCCAGCTATTTTTTGTATTTTTAGTAGAGACAGGATTTCACCATGTTGGTCAGGATGGTCTTGAACTCCTGACCTCAGGTGATCCGCCCTCTTCGGCCTCCCAAAGTGCCGGGAATATAGGCGTGAGTCACCGCGCCCGGCCAGATCCATGTTATTGTCATGCGCTGTGCAGGTCCCTGTTATTGGCATGTGCTGTTTAGATCCATGTTATTGGCATGTGCTGTGTACATCCATATTATTGGCACGTGCTGTATAGATCCATATTATTGTCATGTGTTGTGTAGATCCATGTTATTGGTATGTGTTGTGCACAGCAATGTTATTGATACGTATCGTGCCTGTCAATCTTACTGACCTAATACGATGGAATGGCGAGCCTGGCTCTGTACTCCCACCCCTGGGCGCGAGGGGGCACTCGAGGCGCTCCTGGCTGCGGGTCGCAAGCAGGCCCCGCCCCCGAGCCCCGATTGGCCGCGCGCCGTCCGCGGCGTCGCACGCACGCAGGCCCCGCCCCGTCCGCCCCGCGCCGGCCCGGCGCGCCCTCCCTTGGCCGGCGGCGCTTGTTGTTCGGCGGCGGCGGTCGCAGCTCGGGTCCCCCTCGGGCGCCCCCGCCGCCGTCCGCGCGCGGCCATGGAGCTGGAGGTACCGGACGAGGCGGAGAGCGCTGAGGCGGGGGCCGTGCCCTCGGAGGCGGCGTGGGCGGCAGAGAGCGGGGCGGCGGCAGGTAACGGCCCGGCCTCCCGGGGCTGCGGCCCGCCTGTCTGATACCCAGCTTGTCTCTTCTGCAGGTTTGGCTCAGAAGAAGGCGGCCCCAACAGAGGTGAGTGTCTGGAGCGGACGAAGGGCCTGGGGGGGAGTTAACGCTTCCTGCTTCCTCTTCCCAGGTTCTGTCCATGACGGCACAGCCGGGCCCTGGCCATGGGAAGAAGTTGGGCCATCGAGGTGTGGACGCATCCGGCGAAACCACCTACAAGAAGGTTCCTCGGCTCCCCTTAGCTGGCTGGAGGGACCGGGGGCCCTGACACTCTGGTCTCCCTGCAGACCACCTCCTCCACCCTGAAGGGTGCCATCCAGCTGGGCATCGGCTACACCGTGGGCCACCTGAGCTCCAAGCCCGAACGCGACGTGCTCATGCAGGACTTCTACGTGGTGGAGAGCATCTTCTTCCCCAGGTGGGCCGGGCCCCCGGAGCCTCAGGGCTCACCTCACAGGTTTCCTCCCGTCCTTCCTCCACAGCGAAGGCAGCAACCTCACCCCCGCCCACCACTTCCAGGACTTCCGCTTCAAGACCTATGCACCTGTCGCCTTCCGCTACTTCCGGGAGCTCTTTGGGATCCGGCCAGATGATTACTTGGTAAGCATATTTGCTGTTACGGGCTTCCAGGCGGGGCCCGCTGACCCGCCTCCTCTGCTTCCAGTACTCCCTGTGCAATGAGCCGCTGATCGAGCTGTCCAACCCGGGCGCCAGTGGCTCCCTCTTCTACGTCACCAGCGACGACGAGTTCATCATCAAGACCGTCATGCACAAGGAGGCCGAGTTCCTGCAGAAGCTGCTCCCTGGCTACTACATGGTGCGTGGCCCGCCCTGCGGGGCAGATGGCTCGCCCTCCACGACTTGCCCTCTTCCCCCGGCAGAACCTCAACCAGAACCCGCGGACGCTGCTGCCCAAGTTCTATGGGCTGTACTGCGTGCAGTCGGGGGGCAAGAACATCCGCGTCGTGGTCATGAACAACATCCTGCCCCGCGTGGTCAAGATGCACCTCAAGTTCGACCTCAAGGGCTCCACCTACAAGCGGCGCGCCAGCAAGAAGGAGAAGGAGAAGAGCTTCCCCACCTACAAGGACCTGGACTTCATGCAGGACATGCCCGAGGGGCTCCTGCTGGACGCCGACACCTTCAGCGCCCTGGTCAAGACGCTGCAGCGGGACTGCCTGGTGAGGGCTCGGCCCCGGCCGGGGAGGGAGGGCGGCGTGGCGTGTTCCTGCCCGATCCCGCCAGGTCCTGGAAAGTTTCAAGATCATGGACTACAGCCTGCTGCTGGGCGTGCACAACATCGACCAGCACGAGCGCGAGCGGCAGGCGCAGGGCGCCCAGAGCACCTCAGATGAGAAGCGGCCTGTGGGCCAGAAGGCGCTCTACTCCACGGCCATGGAGTCCATCCAGGGTGGCGCCGCGCGCGGGGAGGCCATCGAATCGGATGACACGTAGGTGGGCGGGGGGCCGCCGGACCCGTCCCATGCTGATGGTACCCTCGGCCTCTCTCCCCAGGATGGGCGGGATCCCCGCTGTGAACGGCCGCGGGGAGCGGCTGCTGCTGCACATTGGCATCATCGACATCCTGCAGTCCTACAGGTGGGTGCCCGGGTCTGCAGTCCTACAGGTGGGTCAGCTGCCACTCCGGGTGCTCTCTCCACAGGTTCATCAAGAAACTGGAGCACACCTGGAAGGCCCTCGTCCACGATGGGGTGAGCGCCTGCACCCTCCTCCCATTCCTCCTGCCCCCGGGCACCCCCCCCAACTCTCTTCCAGGACACGGTGTCCGTCCACCGCCCCAGCTTCTATGCCGAGCGCTTTTTCAAGTTCATGAGCAACACGGTCTTTCGGAAGAACTCCTGTAAGCCACCTGAGCCCCGCAAGGCGGGAGGGCCCCAAGCACCAACCCCCACCCTTCCCTGCAGCCCTGAAGTCCTCGCCCTCCAAGAAGGGGCGCGGCGGAGCCTTGCTAGCTGTGAAACCGCTGGGGCCCACCGCTGCCTTCTCGGCCAGCCAGATCCCTAGCGAGCGGGAGGAGGCCCAGTACGACCTGCGGGGGGCCCGCAGCTACCCCACGCTGGAGGACGAAGGTGAGGGGCAGAGGGCAGAGTGCGCTTGTGGGTCCGCAAGGTGCCCACAGTCCTCTCCCCTCAGGCCGGCCCGACCTCCTGCCCTGCACGCCACCTTCTTTCGAAGAAGCCACTACAGCCTCCATTGCCACGACTCTGTCATCCACATCCCTCTCCATTCCTGAGCGGTCCCCCTCGGAGACGTCGGAGCAGCCGCGGTACAGGTGGGCGAGGCATCCGCAGTGCATGTGGGCGGCTGGGTGTCACGTGTTTGCTGTATCTCTGCAGGCGGCGCACACAGTCGTCTGGACAGGATGGCAGGTGAGACCCAACCCCCTTCCTTCCCTGGGTCTGAAACCGAGGCACAACCTCCCATTGCCTGCAGGCCGCAGGAGGAGCCACCCGCGGAAGAGGATCTGCAGCAGATTACAGTGCAGGTGGAGCCTGCGTGCAGCGTGGAGATTGTGGTCCCCAAAGAGGAGGACGCAGGGTGAGCACGGCCTCGGCGGGAGGTCGGGGCGCGGTCAAGACCCTCTGTCTACTCCTGTCCCCAGGGTGGAGGCTTCCCCGGCCGGTGCCTCTGCTGCTGTTGAAGTAGAAACTGCCAGCCAGGCCTCAGACGAGGAGGGCGCACCTGCCAGCCAGGCCTCGGACGAGGAGGACGCGCCCGCCACCGACATCTACTTTGTAAGTGCCCCGGGCTCCTCCTGCCGCCGGCTCGCGCCCTCCTGCACGCGCGCCCACCTGCCAGCCCACCGATGAGAGGAGCTGGGTGTACTCCCCGCTCCACTATAGCGCCCAGGCCCCCCCGGCCTCCGACGGCGAGAGCGACACAGTAAGTGCAGCCCAGGTGCACCCGCCGGTCCCGCCCACCTTCACCTGTCCTCTTGCTCTTGCAGTAATTTCTATGCAGCCCCCGACCCAGAGCCGAGCTCCACTTCTGCTCCGGCTGCCCCCGAAGGCGCTGCCCACCCCGCTGAGGCCCAGAGCTCGGGAGATGCCCGCCTCGCCGCCCCACCGGACCTCGTCCTCCCCCTGCACGGATGCCGACGGCCGGGCCCCTCCCCGACAAGCCTCCCAGGGCCCCGGCACCCCGGTCGGCAGCCTGCCCCTGTGAGACCCACCCTCCCGAGCGGCCAATCGCATTTGAGTCCTTATTTGGCACAGAGACGGAAGCACGTGTGTGCCGTTTTAGGAAAAGAACAAAAAAGACACAAACAAACCAACCAGAGGGAGAAGAGCCCCTGCCCACTGCACTCTTTGGTTCTCTGCTGTGCCTGCCTGTGTCCTGAGGAAGAAGCCAGGCTGTTCGCGGTGGCCTCTGGGGACCTGAGCCCCGGGGGCCCCATCGGCCTGCAGAGGGGACGGCTGGGGTCCCGAGCAACTCTGCCTCCATCCACGTGGGAAGCGGACCCTCCTGCCCTCAGCTTGGGTTTGGGGGCCTCAGTGCAGGACATCTGGCCTGAACATCGACTGTGGGGACAGCCCTCGCCCTGCCAAGCACTGCGGCCACTCAGCAGCTATGTTCCCGCCGCAGTGGGGCCCTGACGCCCACCTCCCAGGTGCCCCTCGAGCAAAAACCTCTGGCGCCTCCAATCCAGACCCACCACAGCTGGAGGGCCAGGCCTCCTCTTCCCCAGGCTGCCACCCACGCTGGCGGAGCTCAGGGCTGGGGACTTGTCCTTCTCTTCCAACGTAGGCCACTCAGCAACTGGCATGGAGGGCCCAGGCAACGGAGACGTTTTCTCCATGGCAGGACAGAGCGGGAGGCCGGGCCTTGGGCCACAGGAGACCAGCTCAGGGCGGAAGGTCAGGCTCCCCGCCCCCTCCACGTGGAGACATGGCCTAGGGGGCCAGGCCCGGCTCCACAGGAGTCTCCTTCAGGACTGGTGTGGATGTCCGCCGCCTCTTTCTTGTTTAAGTGATGTGATGTCTCCGAGGAGGGGAGAGAAGACTTTGTTTCCGACTCATCACCCTCCAAGAGGGCAGCGCTCCCAGTGGTGGGACTCAGCCCAGACTGCCCTGGGGCAGCTTCCTGGGCCCGCTGCGCTCAGAGGGTGCTGGTTGGAGGCCAGAGCTCGGCAGAGTCACCCACCCTGCCCTTCCCCAGGACCCCTGAGAGGGGCTTATTGGTGATGGCTGTGGGAATCCCCCACTTCCAAGATGTGCCCAGGATGTGAGGAGCTGGAGTGGAAGCTGCACCTTTGGGAAGAATTCCTCTCCAGACCTGGCAGAGCCTGGTGTGGGGTCTGAGACGGCCGGAGAACCTCCCAGGCAGGGCTCTGTGTTTTGTCTGTTACAACCTCCGTATGACGCCACGCCACCCGCTGTTCACGTCCCGTCGGCCTCCTGCACAGCCCACACGCTGCGCCCGGAAGGCCCCTGCTGTGGAGAAGCCGGACCCATCCCCGAGGTCCCCAGCGAGGACACACACTCCACGAGAGCAGCCCCTCCACTCTGCCCAGGAGAGGGGCCGACCCTCCTCGGGAACCGGCCAGCCGCGTGGCTCCCAGCATCCATCAGGACAAGCCCACGTGGGGTCCTCCCTGCGTGCTCAGAGGGTCTGTCCAGCCCTGGGAAGCGACCTTGGCCTCAGTTCACAGCCTGGTGCTCATCTGCTGGCACCGGGCATCCACCCATCAGCCCCCGCCCTGTCCCTCCGAAGGACACCCAGCAGGCACCCCCCGGGGAGGCAGGGGCAGAGGTCAGAAGGGGTGTCTGGGACCTGGATGGCCAGCAGGGACAGGGGCATTGTCATCTCAAAGGCCCAACCCCCAGAGGCCACACCAGTCCTCCCAGGGAGTCCTCGAGTCGCCCTGCCCAGAGCCCTGGCACCAGAGACGCCAAGAGCCTGTGGGGTGACTCGGAGCAGCAGGTGTGGCCCCGGGCGGGCGGCACCGCGTCCAGGGCAGCCTCCCTCCGCTGAGTGACACGGGACACCAGTGCCCGGCCGACGCGCCTTTGCAGGAGAAATGTGCAAACCTCTGTGGATACCATTTCATTTCCATTCTTGTGTTGTCTCCAAGGCCCTTTTGGAGATATACTTGGTGTTGGTTGTGTTTTTTGGTTCCTTTTCAGAGAACTGTAAACCGAGGCTGACGTGCTCCACTGACTGTGCCGAGGGGCGGGGGCAGGAGGACGGCAAGACCTATTTATAATATTTAGCGAACTCGGTCTCCCTCAGATCCCCCGCGAGGGAGGCTGCTGGACCCACCCCGCTGTCCCCCATGATAGAAGTCTGTAAATACCTTGGTGACCAATGCCCACTTCCCCTCCTGGGTCACCTCTGATGGCTGCTGTCCACTGAGAACGTGGGCAGTGTCCAAATTCCTGTACTGTAAAGACTAAAAGGCGTTTGCTCTGAGACTGACAAGGCGGAAACTTCCATGTGTCTCCTGCCAGGCTCTGTCCCCCTACGCCATCCCGACACGTCCCCGTTCCCCCGAAACCTGGCTCAGTGCAATACTCCCATTGCCATGGGGTCCTTCACCATGGTACTGTCTCCACAGCCCTCAGTCCCCACCCCAGGAGAGGCGCCTGCCACCTCCTCCTCATCTCCGGTGGTTCAATCGCTCCGCCTGTCCCCAACCCAGTCCCATTTTTATGGCCAAACTGATTCTGAAACAAAATGAAACTGCAAACCTCGTGTGTCTTAACTCCCCCCAGGGATGCCACTCCATTCCTCCGCCCCGTGGTCTGGTGCGTGACAATCCAAAGCGCCGAGACGAGGGTGCTGTGTCCCTCAAACCCAGAGTGGTGGGCGCCTCTGAAACCATACAGCCACTCCTGGCCCCAAACACTGGTTTGCATCCCAGGTTCCTCGCCCACCTACCCCCGCCACACCCCGTCTTTTTAGAGATCTCTCTAATAAATCGGGTAATAAGCATCCGCCTGTTTGCCTTTCTGTGGGTTCCGGAG